GCCAGGAGTTCAGGCCCAGCCTAGGCAACATAGTGAGCCTATCTCTACAAAAAAAAAATTTTTTTTAAATTAATAAAACACAAGATTGGTTTGTGTGGTGAGACAGTATTGAATCCAACAAACGGGAACTGGATAGTGTGGCCCAAGATGCAATGGTGGCTGCAGCATGAGACCCTTATGCATATAATATTCAGTGGAAGAGGTGCCAGGCACTGTTCTGGGTGCTGAGAATAAAGCTATGCATAAGACTAAGGTTCTGTCGACAGAGATCGTGTCACACCAGTGGAAAAGACAGTCATCAAACTTATATCCTTGAGTCAGTGATGAGTTCTAGAAGGAAAGAAAAGGCTGATGTGACAGTGAGGAAGGGATGAGTGGAGACTTCTCTGAGACTTCAGTGATTCCTCTTCCTCTGAGCTGAGCCAAGCTGAGAAGCTGAGAAGAGTAAGATAGGGCCGGGAACTCAGGTCCGTTAGTCCGTCCTCCGAGGTGGGGCGGGCCAGCAGAATGGATTTCCGATCTACTCTGTGAGAGCCTCGCCCAAGAAAGCCCAGAGCCACTTCCAAGATCCGCGCTCCCACGGCGATGAGAAGCGTTTTCCCCCGGGACTGCTTGGCTTAGGACTGGGGACCCACTGGCTTTGGAGTAAGCCCTGGCACGGGCCTCGAGGGAAGAAAGAACTCCCGCGCTCCCCACACTCCACAGGGCCTGCGATCATCTCAGATGTTCCGGTTCCACGTGCAGAAACCCCGCCGGTCCGAGGCCCCGGTTCTAAAACGGCCCTAAGAGTCAAGGCTTCCACAGCTCGCCTCTGAGGGTGGCAAAGAGGCCGCGGGGGCGGTGCCTCGCGAGACCCAAACAAGCCCACGTGGCAGGGGCGGGGCTCCGCGAAGGCGTCACGGCGCGCTCGTGCGCTGCTGAGGTCACGCGCCGGCAGTACCCTTGCCCGGGGGCCGTAAAGCGCGGAAGGTCGCGGTCTCGGCTTCCCCGGAACTTTTTGCTCGCTTCGCCCCGCCCCCTTCCCATCCCCGAACCCCGCTTTCCGGCCCGCGGCGACCCCAGGCAACTGTTGTGGCTGCCGCATTGCTCCCGCCGGGCTGTAGCTGAGCGCGGAGCCCGTGGGGACCGGTGAGGTAAGGAGATAGCTTCGGGGCAACTCTGGCCTAGCTTGTCTAGCCCGGTCCTCCATCCCTGCAGATGGAACTGTTTTCCCGCGTTGAGACGTGCGGTCCGCTTGTGCTTTTAGAACTAAAGACTGCTGCAGAGTCCGGAGGAAGAAGTCACCTAGAAAAATCTGGGACAGGGCAGTAAGCTTCCTTCTTAATGTTTGACCTTTGGGGGCCGATGTGTGATACCTCGGATTTGAATCAAGAATCTCCAAGCCCATTTTCCGCATGCATGTAAACGTGATGTACCGGGATGGGGTCTGGTGGTGGAGGAGGAGCCAGCCTGACGGATAAGCTTTTCCAGTGGCAGGGACTTGTGTTAATTTCTTTTTTCTTTTTTTTTCTTTTTTCCGAGACAGAGTTTCACTCTGTCGCCCAGGCGGGAGTGCAGTGGCGCGATCTCGGCTCACTGCAACCTCTGCCTCCTGGGTTCAAGCAATTCTCCTGCCTCAGCCTCCCAAGTAGCTGGGAATACAGGTGTGCGCCACCACGCCCGGCTAATTTTTGTGTTTTTAGTAGAGACGGGGTTTCACTATGTTGGCCAGGCTGGTCTCGAACTCCTGACCTCGTGATTCTCCCGCCTCAGCCTCCCAAAGTGCTGGGATTACAGGCGTGAGCCACTGCGCTCGGCCAACTTGTGTTAATTTCTTAAACTTGCGTGATCACCTGGTGTACTTGTTGAAAAATACAGCTCCCTGGAGTGGCAGGATCAGAATCTGCCGAGGTGGACCGTGGGAATCTGTCATTTTTAAACAAGTGTCCCAGGTGGTTCTTTTGCTGAGGCAAGTGTGGGAAATGTTGTGTGAACCCACGCTCATCCAGTCTTCCTTGTGACCGGCAGTCCACTGTGCGCAACGCTGCAGCCATACAGAGGGACAACTCGAAGTTAGAACTAGCACCTTGGTCTTGTTGGAATAAGCAGATCTGAGTAGAGCCAGCTGCAGTCTTATGGTTGTTTAGCAGAAGTTATTCTTCTTAGCAGAGAATATTATACGGTCATTTTCCAGAACTGTAAAAACTCTATCATTTGTTTTAAACCAGATGATGTGCTTCATTTCTGTCTTTGACGTCTTCAGTTTCTTCTCCCCTGGCTTTACCTCCTTTGTTATCAGTTTGTGCTTTGGTTTTGCTGCCAACCTTATAGGTTTAGGTTTGGCGGCAAAGGCACTAGACTCTGGTGCCTTCTTTTCCTTCGTTGTCTTAAGCCCTTCTTTTCCTCTGCCCTCATGCCCTCACCACTTCACTCTTTTGAAGGTCATAATGAACACAAGGTCAGAGATCCCTTTTTTGGCGCCAAGCACCCTGGGCTTTTTTGAGATGGAGTCTCACTGTGTCACCCAGGCAGTGGCGCGAATCTGCCCACTGCAGCCTCCATCTCCCTGGTTGAAGCAATTTTCCTGTCTCAGCCTCCTGAGTAGCTGGGACTACAGGTGCAAGCCACGACACCTGGCTAATTTTTCTGTTTTTAGTAGAGACGGGGTTTCACCATGCTGATCAGGCTGGTCTCAAACTCCTGACCTCAAATAATCCACCCACCTTGGCCTCCCAAAGTGCTAGGATTACAGGTGTGAGCCCCTGCGCCTGGCCTTTCTTTGTTTTGTTTTGTTTAAGACAGAGTCTCACTGTGTCACCCAGGCAGGAGTGCAGTAGCATAATCTCGGCTCACTGCAACCTCTGTCTCCCAGGCTCAAGCGATCCTCCTACCTCAGGAGTTCAGGACCAGCCTGGGCAACATAGTGAGCCCCTCTCTACAAAAAAAAAAAAAAAATTAAAAAAATTAATAAAACACAAGATTGGCCTGTGTGGTGAGAGAGTATTGAATCCAACAAACGGGAACTGGTTAGTGAGGCCCAAGATGCAATGGTGGCCGCACCATGAGTACCTGGGACCACAGGTGCGTGCCACCACACCCAGCTAATTTTTTGTATCTTTGGTAGAGACGGGGTTTCACCATGTTTGCCAGGCTGGTCTCCAACTTCCGACCTCAAATGATCTACCCGCCTCGGCCTCCCAAAGTGCTGAGATAACAGGCGTGAGACATGGCGCCCGGCCTAAAGTTTTTTTTTTAATTCCACCTTAAAACTCATCTGTTACTGTGTTTGTTCTGCCACCTTTGCAATTCCCTTTCTCTGTTAGGGGAATGTGCTTAATGGTTCAGTCCTCACAGCTGTCCTTTCCTTACCATCTGCTTTTATTTGAAAGGTAGCGTGGAGTCATGATTAAATAGCCGGCCACTAATGCCAAATTGGCAGGGTTCTGCTACTCAACAGTTTGGTAGGACCTTGGGTGAGTCACTTCCACTTATCTGTGCCTGTTTCTGGCATGAAATATGTTTGGTTTCTCTGTCTAGTTTGAGTTCCTGAGATCTAGTTGGTGAGAGACATGATGTTCTACCGGTTGCTGTCGATTGTTGGAAGACAAAGAGCCAGCCCAGGATGGCAGAACTGGTCCTCTGCAAGAAACAGCACGTCAGCTGCCGAGGCGCGTTCCATGGCCCTGCCCACCCAGGCACAGGTGGTCATCTGTGGAGGTGGAATCACGGGCACTTCTGTGGCCTATCACCTCTCCAAAATGGGGTGGAAGGATATTGTCCTTTTGGAGCAGGGCAGGTAAGGATCAGACTGCATTTGGCTCATGGCTGCTACCTAATAGCATTTTGCATCCATCCTGCAGGCTGGCTGCTGGCTCTACCAGGTTCTGTGCTGGCATCCTGAGCACTGCCAGGCACTTGACCATTGAGCAGAAGATGGCAGACTACTCAAACAAACTCTACTATCAGTTAGAGCAAGAAACAGGGATCCAAACAGGTAAGCAAGTGTCTTCCATTTATTGCTTTGCCATCTGTCTCATTTGGGCTCATTTTTCTTACAGGTTACACAAGGACAGGCTCAATCTTTCTGGCCCAAACTCAGGACCGACTGATCTCCCTGAAGCGCATCAACGCAGGGCTGAAGTACGTAAGAGTCTAGAAGCGTGTCCTGACTTTGAATGTCATTGTCCCTTGTGTTCTGTGGCAGTGTTATAGGTATCCCTTCTGAGATCATCTCCCCCAAGAAAGTGGCCGAGCTTCACCATCTCCTCAACGTGCACGACCTGGTGGGGGCCATGCATGTTCCCGAGGATGCAGTGGTGTCTTCCGCTGACGTGGCTCTTGCCCTGGCAAGTGCTGCCTCCCAAAATGGTGAGCAGGTTTTTGCATTTTCTTAAGATAGGGAAACACCAACTCTTTCTTTACCTTGGAACAGGTGTTCAGATCTATGACCGGACATCTGTTCTTCATGTAATGGTCAAAAAAGGTCAAGTTACTGGAGTGGAGACCGATAAAGGACAGATTGAATGCCAGTATTTTGTCAACTGTGCTGGCCAGGTAGGTCAGCACCAACACTGCTGTTCTTATTTTCCCACCCACAAATCAACCTGTCCATTTGTAGTGGGCATACGAGCTGGGTCTGTCCAACGAGGAGCCGGTTAGTATCCCGCTACATGCCTGCGAACACTTCTACCTCCTGACTCGCCCCTTGGAGACCCCTCTGCAGAGCAGCACACCAAGTGAGGACTTGCACTTTTTTAAAAAATCTTGTACTCCCCACTCCATGTCATTTCTCCACCTCAGCTATTGTGGATGCTGATGGAAGAATTTATATTCGGAACTGGCAGGGTGGCATCCTGTCTGGGGGCTTTGAGAAGAACCCGAAACCAATTTTCACTGAGGGCAAGAACCAGCTGGAGATTCAGAATCTACAGGAAGACTGGGATCACTTTGGTATGTGAACTGCATTATAACCGTAGTGCCTTGAACTCTATTTGGTTTTGTTGTCATTGCTCAGAGCCTCTGTTGAGTTCCCTTCTGAGGAGGATGCCAGAATTAGAGACTCTGGAGATCATGAAGTTGGTGAACTGCCCAGAGACCTTCACACCAGACATGAGGTGCATCATGGGCGAGTCTCCTGCAGTGCAGGGCTACTTTGTCCTGGCAGGAATGAACTCTGCTGGCCTTTCATTTGGTGGAGGAGCCGGAAAGTAAGTCTTTCTCACTCAAAGTCAGCTGTGAATGAGCCCCAACACGTGCCCTCTGTCTATATAGGTACCTTGCCGAATGGATGGTACATGGTTATCCCTCAGAAAACGTTTGGGAATTGGACCTGAAACGTTTTGGAGCCCTCCAGAGCAGCCGCACCTTTCTGCGCCACCGGGTCATGGAAGTCATGCGTAAGTGAAGCTTTATCGCAGTTGCTCCTAGTGGGCTTTGATAGACTACTCGTGTCTTTTCTAGCTTTGATGTATGATCTGAAGGTTCCCCGCTGGGACTTCCAGACCGGTAGGCAGTTACGCACCTCTCCTCTCTACGACCGGCTGGATGCACAGGGAGCCAGGTGGATGGAGAAACATGGATTTGAGAGGCCAAAGTACTTTGTTCCCCCCGACAAGGGTAAGAAGTCACATTCTCATTTTTGCTTCTTTCTACAGGGCCTTGTGATTTTTCCATTCCGTAGACCTCCTGGCATTGGAGCAGAGCAAGACTTTCTATAAGCCAGATTGGTTTGACATCGTGGAGTCTGAAGTCAAGTGCTGTAAGGAAGCTGTGTGTGTCATTGACATGTCCTCTTTCACAAAGTTTGAGATAACAGTAAGTATTTGGGAACCAAAAAGTAATAGATTCACTCTCTCTGTTTCATTCCCTAACCCTGCAGTCCACTGGGGATCAGGCATTAGAAGTTCTACAGTACCTCTTCTCCAATGACCTGGATGTGCCTGTGGGCCACATTGTGCATACTGGCATGCTCAACGAGGGTGGAGGGTATGAAAATGACTGCAGCATAGCACGACTGAACAAGCGCAGGTGAGATGAGCTGCCGTCCCGCTCTGCTCCCTGGTTTTGATTATTTTGGGGTCTCACTTTTCAGTTTCTTCATGATCTCTCCAACCGACCAGCAGGTCCACTGTTGGGCCTGGCTTAAGAAACACATGCCGAAAGACAGCAACCTGCTCCTGGAGGACGTCACCTGGAAGTACACAGGTACGGGGGTTCGGGCTCTGCCACGTCGAAAAGAGCTGGACATCTCTTGTTCTTTTCCATTTAGCCCTCAATCTGATTGGCCCTCGAGCTGTGGATGTGCTGTCTGAGTTGTCCTATGCCCCTATGACTCCAGACCACTTCCCAAGCCTCTTTTGCAAGGTAAGTGCTGATAAAGTTCTGTTTCTTAAATGGCCCAGGCTGACTGCTGCCTTTGTCCCTGCAGGAGATGAGTGTGGGCTATGCAAATGGGATCCGGGTGATGAGCATGACGCACACAGGAGAGCCAGGATTCATGCTCTACATCCCCATAGAGGTGAGAGGGCACCCTTCCCTTCCCTTCCCTTCGCTGCTTATGAACTTTCTGTCTCTTCCTATAGTACGCCCTGCATGTATACAATGAAGTGATGAGTGTTGGCCAGAAATACGGAATCCGGAATGCTGGGTATTACGCTCTTCGCAGTCTCCGAATTGAGAAGTTTTTTGCCTTCTGGGGTCAGGATATAAATAACCTCACCACGCCCCTGGAATGTGGACGAGAGTCTCGGGTGAAATTAGAGAAGGTACTGTGTTTACCCAGACTCCACTTTCACTCCTGGATGACTCGGCGTTTCCTTTCTTTCTTAGGGCATGGATTTCATTGGTCGCGACGCCCTCCTGCAGCAGAAGCAGAATGGAGTGTATAAACGCCTCACCATGTTCATCCTGGACGACCATGATTCAGACCTAGACCTTTGGCCTTGGTGGGGAGAGCCCATTTACCGGAATGGGCAGTATGTTGGCAAGACCACCAGCAGTGCCTACAGCTACAGCCTGGAGCGCCACGTTTGCCTGGGCTTTGTGCACAATTTTTCTGAGGACACGGGGGAAGAGCAAGTGGTGACAGCAGATTTCATCAACCGGGGAGAGTATGAGATTGACATCGCGGGATACCGCTTCCAGGCCAAGGCCAAGCTCTACCCTGTCGCCTCCCTCTTCACCCAGAAGCGCCGAAAGGATGACATGGAGCTGAGTGACTTACATGGGAAGTGATGCCACCAGGGCAGCCTCACCTCCTCCCCATCATCTTGTCCTAGAGTGGGCGTCACCTTGGAGCTTCTCTTCCTTCCGCCTCTGTTCCTCTTCTGGAGCCTTTGCCTCCCATCTCTTATCTCCTTGATATAATTTTGAACTTGACCTACTTTAAACTTTTTTGCTCTGCAGCCTTCCTTGCCCTTCCACCTCCTCCTCCTAATATTCACTCTGGGCTCTTCTTCCCTTCCCACCCCTCACTCAGCTTCTCGTGGTGGCAGGAGGTATGTCTGACAGGACAGAAGCAAGCTCCACTGTGGACATGAGTGATGGTGACAGCTGCTTTCAAATTCTGCATCTCAAGGCAGGGCAAGCCGGGGTGGTGCAGGTCTCAGGGCACGAGTCCCTCTCCCTTGGGTTCCATTTTCTTGGAGCAGCCTATTAGTTCTGGTGGGGTTGCCGTGTGTCGGATGCAGCCCTGAGGGGCAGCTCGTGCCTGCAGCCCGGCAGCTCGTTCTCCTGTTCTGCTGTGCTGTGGGCTGGCACTCGATACCTCTGGCAAGAGGATGATTATCTACCTCACTGATAAGAGGCATCGCATGGACGTTCTCTGGTCTGTAGTGGAGACAAGCAGTTAACCTAGCACCATCCTCATCCTCCCTGCAGAAGCCATTAGCAGACCTTTGGGCCAGGGCAGCCTCCCTATAATTTTCTTCATCTCTTGCTAATCTCTATAATAAGGTTGCTTTTTCTTTCTTAGTTGAGTAAACAAGTAAGCCACAGTGTTTGAAAGGGAAAAACCATATTGCCTTGTGTGTTGCTTTTCCCAGTCAAAAGGGTCTGACCTTAGAAAGTCCCCACCAGTGATGCTGAGTGTTCTGCTATGGAAACAATGCTGCTTTTCTCTCAGCTGTCCAAAGTTCAGCCGTTCCTCCTTCCCCTTCTCCCAGTGCGTTTGACTTTGTCAGGTCAGCCTCACTTGTCCCTTTCACAGTTGGCCCATAAAGTCATGTTTCTCTCCCTTTAGAATAGGGAGGGGAAGGGATCAGGTGTGTTGTCCTGGGCCTTTCAACCTTGCGGGCTGTGCTGAGTTCCAGAGAGCTGCCGGAATTCCAGGTTTGACTCTCCAGCACAGAGCAGAGCTACACAGAGGTGACCCACGTTAGTCCACTGAGAGTTCTGAGTCCAAAGGGTGTACGTTGCATAAGGCTAGAGACCGCTTTTCCTCCTTTCCCCCCAGGCTCTTTGTTTCCCTCCACCCACCCTTCCATATCCTCTGGAGCAGGAGACAATGTGGGTGCCCAGAAGTGCCCTGCGCTTTCAGGCAGTGTCTCTGTTTTCCCAAGGTGAAACTTAGATATCATGGACTGTTGTCCAGCCTCAATGCTTCATTTTCCCCTTGCATATCAACTGCCCTAATCTGACTTTTTTTAAGTGCAAATAAACTGCTATAAGACATTTTGGTTAGTAAAACTCTAGCCTTTGGCGTGTTGGTATCTTGGAAGCATTAGCTCTGATAGGTCTATAAGTGTATTAAGGGACATCCTTCCATTTCATTAGAGCAGCTTAAAATGCTCAGGTGTCTGCCTTCTCTGGTGTTTCTTTGGGATCTCTGTTTACCCACTTACGCTGGCTCCTTCTAGACATTTCTTGCCACTTCCCCAACTAGACCACTCCTAGTGATTACTGACTTTAGTGCCTAAACCTTTTTGGAAGGTTCTGGTTGGCTTGTTAGAGGAGCATATGATTAGAATTCTGTTTGGGGGTCTAGTTGTCTTGGAGCAAGTATGTACTTAACTAGCCGAGAGATGCTGCCTCTAGGCAGAGAGGAGGAGAGGTGTTGCCGGCTGGAGGGCCAACCAGTGAACACCAGCTGTGAAGGCCTTGGGAGAGGAGGAACAGGCCCTTGGGCAGATGCAGGCATTACCAGCAGGGAGCAGACTTACCTCCGAAGATGGAGACAGGTGACTGAGAGCTGCAGGCCTCCTCTGCTCTTCCAAACACGTAGCATTTGCACCCCTCCAAAGCCATCTTTGTAAAGGAAAACGTATTTGTAATTGAATCCAGAAGAATTTAGTTACACATAGACATAACTCTTCAACCTTAACTATGGCAATACATTTGTGCTTTAACTGTTACATAGCAGTATCACCACTTACCAGGATCCAAATCGAAATAATAAAAGCTGTCTCCATAGTTTAAAATCGAATAGTGCCATCATCACAGTATATTAGTCAAATAGAAGCTTCATCAGAAATGTATCCCACATAGAGTTTTAAGACTTGGATTCTCTTCTGCCCTTGTTAATCTCCAACTAATTACTACAGATTGACACGTTTTTAATTAGCTGTCCTTTGTAAGAAGTCAGGAAATCTGATGCTGTGTCCAAAATTATGCACTGTTTGTTGAAGTAGAACCAGAAATCCTGACCTCCTGTTAAATGACATCAGTTTCCCCCTCTGAGCAACAGACTGCTTGTCTTGCTAGGAGAGGAGGATGGGGGGCTGAGCACTCAGGCTGTCCATTGAAACCCCTTGTCCATGAATAGGGTCATACTCCTAAGACTGATGGGGTGTTGATCTTCTAGGACATCACTTGTTTATTCAGTGCCCCAAACACAGATTTCTCTTCTAGCACTTTAGAGTTGATCCTTGAAGTCTCTCCTGGTTCATTCAAATACAAGCTGTGTGAGTCTGGTGGTTTTCTGTGATTGGTCTAATGTGAGCTCTTTGAACAGACAGATCTGACAGTGAATGACTCTCCCCTGCTTCTGGCATAACTGCTTTGCCTCTGTCTAGTGTCCAAGCATCTTAGCTGTTCAAGAGGAGAGGGCAGCATAACTTCCTGACCACCGGTGTCAGATATCAGAGCATTCTGGACTCCTGAGAGGCAGTGGCCTCTTGAGTGAACAGGGGAGGCCAGTAGATGCCCCAGATCCAGAGCCGTGGCTGCAAATCCAGCAGGAATAAGGAGGGACAACCACAGCCTCCTCATCCATGTGTCATTTCCAAGGGTTTGCCTTGTGTCTCAGCTCATTCTGGGCAGCACGTTTGTCTTCTGTCCCTAGAGATTTGAAGGATTTTGGACTCTTGTGAATGGGTGACTGGACTTGGCTTTACAGAGTTGGGTGCTTTTTTCTCTCTGCAATTACCTGTCATAGCATTTTGTGCTCACCACGAAGGATGGTCTCTGCCTTCTCTTGTCGGTGTATGCCATCTGAACCTAGGAACACAAAGTATATTGGCCTCAAACGGAGACCCAGGGTTGCCAGTTTTCCGTGGGCCTTCCCCTCCCTTGAAATGTCTTTAATTACCTCCCCTTCATCGTCAGGCCACGTGTGACTTCTGTTCTTAGCACTGCCAGGGTCATTGACTTCCATCTAAGCTTGCATCAGGAAGATGTTCCTTCTGTGATCATTGGTACTGAAGCCAGAAAAGCTCTCATTCAGGAACTCTGAAGAGCAAAAAGGGACAAACACTAACTGCTGAGCTGGGCCATTTGATCTCCTTTCACCTTGCATTGCTGTCACAGCACCTTGTATGATGGCAGGACAGGCTCCAGCAGAGAGAACTGCACAGTGACCACTGTATTTTTCACGCTCTTCCAGGGATCCCTGTCCCCCGACATTGAAGAGATCTCATTCAGGCCAGAGACACAGAGACCACATAGCCCAGTGATTAAACCCCGGTTTCACTCTGGCCCCAGGAGTGGAGCCTGGCCACTCCTGTTTGGTTCTCACTGGGAGGCCCACTGGCCTTGGATCATCTCCTCATGCACACCCGGAGTTTTACCTGCTTGCTTGCTTTCCTGGACTGCTGTTTGCAAGAAAGTAACTAAAACATGAAAAGTAAACCTCCAGCTTCCACAGTATATTACCTGCCGTTGCATGCATTTGAAAGTTAGCCTCCTCCCTTGCCACCGTCTTGGTGGCAGTAGCGATGCAAGAATGATGGGAGCTTTCCGAGAGCGTTCAGTGTTTCACTGAAGACAGGACCCATAGCCTTCATTTCTGGCTCTGTGTCTCCTCTGGCATATGGACACATTTCCTGGCATTTGCCTGAGTCTACACCACTTTTTGAGAACCTGAAATAGAAGGGAATCTTCTGTGGCCCACAGTCTCCATATTGGCACTAGAAGACTGGCCTGGCGGAGGAATTTGCGTTGGCTTGCTTTCAGGGGTTAGCTACAAGATTCAGCTTTATATCTCTGTTGCTTCTTGGCCAGTGTAGTCAATAAGGGTCTTCTTTAACATCTAAGATAGAGGTTTGGTTGGCCGGGCGTGGTCGCTTACTCCTGTAATCCCAGCACTTTGGGAGGCCCAGTGAGGTGGGAGAATTGCTTGAACCCAGGAGGCAGAGGTTGCAGTGAGCTGAGATTGCACCACTGCACTCCAGCCTGGGTAACAGAGTGAGACTCTTGTCTCAAAAAAAAAAAAAAAAAAATCTAAGATAGAGGTTTGGTCAACAGTGCTTAATAATAAATAAGAACCTCCTGCCATTCTAATTTTCCTGCTGCACCCCATCCCCCACACACCCCTCACGAACATTGATATAAGCAGTATTAACACAGTATAAAGAATGTTCACCTTGCATATGTCATTTCAGGCACATGGATTCAGGAGAAGCACAGTTGAGTGGAAGAAATGGTAGACTTGTGAGGCTTGCCCCAGGCCTTGTGTACACGCAATAAGTGGTGAGCCATGGGTCTCTCCGTCAGCGCCTCCCTCCCCGCCACCACTTCAGGCCAACAATTTAAGGTGCTGAGTTGTAAGGCTCCTCCATTGTCAGTACAGGGCTCGCCTTTGTAGCCCTGATCACTACCAGTACACTTTTCAAGACAACTGAGTATTTTTGTATGCCTTTGCCTTCCCTTTGTCCATGAAACATGAAGAGTTGTTTATGGTTCTTGACTTCTCTGAGCAGAGTGTCTGCATCTCTTGGAGAGTTACACATTTCTTCATGAGCCATTTTTCTCATTCTTAGATGCACCTGTTTTTATCCTTTGCAGACCATCTTCTGCCTTCTTATTTTCCTGTCTGTCAAAGACAGAAATTACAGGAGATAGGGAGGGTTTTTTAGCATCTCTTTCAAAAGATGTATGTCAGAATTTCCTTTGCACACCAAGAACTGGAGCTTAGAGCCCCACTATTCTCTAAGCCAGGTTCTAGTGCCTTACACTCCAGAATGTCAGATGGTGGGTGCAGATTGGAAGAAAGAGAAAAGTTCATCTCGGTGTGTGGGTTCCCATCCGCCCCACATAGCCTCTCCTTCTTCGGAACAATGGGCGTGGGGTAGAAAGCTCTTTCAGTGAAGGGTGTTCTAGCAGCTCAGTTAACACTTTACTCTCCAGTCAACACTTGGGACATATAAAAATGCCATTGTAACTACTGTAGAGTCCTGTGACTCATCGTTTGTGTTTGTCAATTTGCAGTTCAGCTTAGCCCTTCCCTGTTCCTGTGTAGTTACAATCTGGCCCTGAAGACATCCGAGGCACTTCAGTAAGTGGGATCTTTTCTAGAGATCCTGGGTGACTTTGGGTGCACAGGGTGACCGAGCATTTCTGCCCCTGTGAATGTGGCACTAACACTGTGCACTGTCTCCACCAAGCAAGGTTTCCACTGAGTTTCTTCTCATGTTACTGGGTTTGTAAATGAATAAACACATTTTAACTACTCTTGCACGGCTGCTTGTGAAATGTTCTTCATCTGTAGT